ATTCAGGGGGTGCATGTGCAGGCTTGTTACCTGAGTATACTGTGTGATGCTGAGGTTTGAGAATGATTGATCCTGTCACCCAGATAGTAAGCATAGTACCCAATAGTTAGTTTGTTTTTCTTTTTTGAGATGGAGTCTCGCTCTGTTGCCTAGGCTGGAGTGCAGTGGCACGATCTCGGCTCACCGCAACCTCCGCCTCCCTGGCTCAAGCAAATCTCCTGCCTCAGCCTCCCGAGTAGCTGGGATTACAGGTGCATGCCACCATGTCTGGCTAATTTTTTTCTATTTTTAGTAGAGACGGGGTTTCACCATGTTGACCAGACTGGTCTTGAACTCCTGACCTCAGGCAATCCGCCCGCCTCGGCCTCCCAAAGTGTTGGGATTACAGGCATGAACCACCGCTCCTGGCCCCAGTAGTTGCTTTTTCATCCCTCCTTCCCCCACTCTAGTAGTCCCCAGTGTCTCTTGCCGCCATCTTTATGTCCATGTGTACCCAGTGTGTAGGTCCCATTTATAAATGAGAACATGCAGTATTTGGTTTTCTGTTTCTGAATTAATTTCCTTAGGATAATGAGAGCCATGGATTTAATGCATGCATTGATTGTGTATAAACATAGAAACTGTCCTTTCTTGAGAATTCAAGAAGTTATTTGAAGATTCCTATAATGACAAAAGCATAAGGTATGAAGATGACCGCCAATGGTTCACCTCTTCCTCCCTATTAGGCCTTATCTTTCCACCTTGCATCCTATACTCGTCTGTTCTCATGTTGCTATAAGAACATACCTGGGACTGGGAAATTTATAAAGGAAAGATATTTAATTGACTCACAGTTCAACATGGCTGGGTAGGCCCTAGGAAACTTATAATTATGGCAGAAGGGGAAGAAAACATGTCCTAATTCACATGGTGGCAGCAAGAAGTGCTGAGCAAAAGGGGGAAAAGCCCTTTGTAAAACCATCGGATCTCATGAGAACTTTCGTGAGAACCACCCCCATGATTCAATTATCTCCCACCGGATCCCTCCCACAACACGTGGGGATTATGGGAACTACAATTCAAGGTGAGATTTGGGTGGGGACACAGACAAACCGTATCACATCCTAAACCCTTTGCATGAGTGAAATTGAATGTTGGCACACAACGTTTCACCTTTTGGGAGCTAGCCTTTTCTTGCTAGGGTAAAAGAATTCAGGTATTAATAAAACTAATGTGATTATATGGAAAGATTATACAGTATGGAAGGAACATTTTAAGAACATGAGGTTAGAGATTGTGCCATGTTTCTCTTGTGGACAAGAACATAGGGGCCCATAAATGGAGATTCCTTGTTTTCCTTTAACCTTCATCTAATGTGTCTTAGGTATTACATCTCAGGATGTAAATGATAAGAGGCCATATTTATGAAAGGACTAATATTTTTGTACTTATCTTAGTGTCTGAAGGATGTAGGCCTGGTAGTTCCTCATACGGAGTAGGGTGAGGCCCTAGTCACTGTCTACTGTTAACCAAAAGAGGTGGGCAGGAACCCCTGGCCTACACACCTTTGCCATTGTAGGAAATATAGCATAGGCATTACATCTAAAGCAAGCTTTCCTAATATTACTACCCTGTTCCTAACTACCAATGGTTCTTTTTTTTTTTTTTTTTTTTTTGAGATGGAGTCTCACTGTTGCCCAGGCTGGAGTGCAGTGGCGCGATCCCGACTCACTGCAGGCTCTGCCCCACGGGGTTCACGCCATTCTCCAGCCTCAGCCTCCTGAGTAGCTGGGACTACAGGCGCCAATGGTTCTTTATTTATGAAAAGCCCCTTGTAAAACCTGGTTCAAGTAAAACATTTTGTGATTTATTTAATTGTTGCATATGAATAAATATAGTTTTTAAAAAGTATCAGATGAAAATGTATATCTATGAACTTACCACTATACTTAGAAGTAAAGTTATCAACATCTTTCACTCCTCTACATATTTCTCCTTTAACCCATTTTTCTGGTCCTTCTTAAAAGTAATCACTCTTAAATTTTGTGCTTATTCTGTTGTTTTAAAAAATAGTTTAAACAAATATGTGTGTACTCCTAAACATAGGTTACTTTTGCTTCTTTTTGAGATATATTTAAATTTTATTGTGGTCTACATATTCTTCAGCAGTTTGTTTTTTTACCCAATATTATGTTTCATCTGTATTACTGCATTTACTATCCCTAGTTGATTCACTTCCCTGAAGTACAATATTCAGTTGTGTGGCTATACCATAATTTAGTTATTCATTTTGTTGTCAGTAAAATTTGGGTGATTATCAGATTTTTTTCTAGCATGAAAAATGCTACTAGGAACATTCGTGTATGTGTCTAATGGTATACACTTTCAAGTGTTTTTTTATATATGTGAGAGTAGATTACTTGGACCTTGAAGATGAACATGCTATCTTTTCCAGATACTGCCAATTATTTCAGCAAGATATGAGTTCCCATCATTTTATATTTGTCAGCATTTGATATTTCCAGGCCTAGTGATTTCCAGTCATTTACTGGATATAATATGATTATCTCTGTAGGGAGTTGATTTCCATCTCCTCAATTACTAATAAAGTTAAAAATCTTTTCATATGTTTTATTGCCATTTTTATTTCTTCTGTAAAGTACCTACTCATGGCTTTTTCTCATTTTTTGTTTGTCATCATTGAATTATAGGAGTTTTGAGAGAGTGAGCAAGCTAGTCTGTGTGTGTGTGTGTGTGCGTGTGTGTGTATCTCCTTAATGTGTTATATGTGATTGGAACTTCTTCTCCCACTTTGATGCTTCCTTTCTTCCCCACTTGTTTTAGGTATCTTCTGATGAAGTGGAGTTATTTATGGTATGTTCTCAGGAGCTACAATTTTTAATTTCAATGTAATCAGTGTTTTTAATTATCTTATGTTTAGCTCTTTTGGGTCATGCTTAGGAAATTCTTCTTAAATTTCATTGATAACAGTCTTCCATACTTTCTTCTAAAGTCTTATATTTTGGCCTTTCATATTTATTCCTTTAATCCACCTGGAGTAGATTTTTTTTTTCCCTCTGTAGAGTTTGGAGTAGAGATTTTATTTCCTTTTTTTTTTTTTTTTTTTTTCTTTTTTTTTGAGACAGAGTCTTGCTCTGTCGCCCAGGCTGGAGTGCAGTGGCACTATCTCAGCTCACTGCAACCTCCACCTCCTGGGTTCAAGCGATTCTCCTGCCTCCGCCTCCCGAGTAGCTGGGACTACAGGCATGTGCCACCACGCCCAGCTAATTTTTTGTATTTTTTTTAGTAGAGATGGGGTTCCACCATGTTAGCTAGGATGATTTCGATTTCCTGACCTTGTGATCCGCCCGCCTCGGCCTCCCAAAATGCTGGGATTATAGGTGTGAGCCACCACGTGGCCTCATTTCATTCTTTCATGTGGATAGGCAGTTGTTCCAGAAGTATATAGTGAGGAGCTTCTTCTTTCTCTAATGATCTGCAATGTCACCTTCATCATTTATGAAGGTTGCACATATACATGGGAATTTTTTAGTCTGGCATTAAATGTTCTTCAAAAGAGTTCCTGCAAACGTTTTTGTTTTTATTTCCTACTGTTCCCTTCACGTACTCTCTACTGAACTAAACTCTGTAATGTGTCTCGAAACTGTCCCACAATTTTCCTTGTCTTAAGAGTTTAATGCTTTCATACACCTCTCACATTCAGCCTTGTGCTATTGTCTTAGGTATATTTATTTCTCTTTTGCTCCCAATTATGTTGTAAACTTTTGGAAGCAGGAAGGATATATTGTTCATCTTTGGTAGCATTAAACAATGAATACAGTGTTTTTTACTTAATAGATATTTGGTAAATCATTGAACTAAATTGGGGTTTGGAATTGAAGGTCTTAGAAATTACCTGACCACTCCCATTATATTTGCCCATCCATGATCACTGAGATTTATAGAGATTAGATGCAATGCCCAGTTTCACATATGTTTTTGCATCACTGTCTCTTTTTTTCTTGAGCTTATTCCAGAGTGTCTTTTAATATCCATTCCATGATCAAATGGCTGAACTATTAAAATGCTGTCCAGAAGTGTAAAGCAATATGAAGATGCTAGAAAAGTTGAAGAGACACATATATGGTAGGTCCAAGACCATTACACTTACTGAGTCCATTACTAAAAATGATGTTCACTTAACATCAAAACACTCAGGATTACCCAAGCACAATATACTGATTTGCACCTCTGCCTTTGTTCATGCCCCTTGTTCAGGAGAACTGCTTTCATGTGCTACTGTCCATAGATCTTCTCTATCCTTACAGATTAATTTCTTCCTTTTGAATGCTATGTTTCCATACTTTGACATTCCTTCTGCACCATTCAGACCATATTTTAGTTCTTTTTTATGGTATCTCTCACTTTTGATTGTCACCCCTTAAGTCAAAGACAATTTTTTCATCTGTGTCTTCTCAACACCCAGCACAGGGCTATGTTTGGTAAAAATTAGGTATCCAAGATGTACTAAATGAAAAAATCAAAGAAGCAAAAATTTTTGAAATTTCAAATGAGCTTATAAATAAGCTCTGTTATGTACTTATTGTAAGAAGTTTGAAAATAGAGAAAAGTATTAAAGAGAACAGAAATCTCTAAAAAATCCCAAAATAACCACCTCAGGGGAGTTCTTAAGTTAGAAGCCACATCTCTCATGGTACCCCTGTTGATCTGCAGGTCTCTGCTGGTTTCTCTTAGTCGCCACCATTTTGGAAGAGGAACATCCAGTCACTCAAGTGCTAAACTAACACTCTAGCGTTGCTCTTCTTATCATCTCAGAATGTTTGCTTCCTGGTAACTGGTGCTAAGTATCTTGTATGTTCTGTTACACATCTTCAATGCTTTGGATAATGTCAAAATACCACATAGTTGTTATTTTTAACAACTGGTCATCCTGAGTAGACGCACCCATCCATCATAGTGACTCAAGGCCACCAGTAGCAAGCTCTTCAGAAAAGTTATGGAGTAGTACTTTGTGTTAAATGAGCTAATTAAGAGACACAAACCAACATCATTTTTTTTTAATCTCTCAGGATGAGGATGTTGTGTGGATAGATTACTATTCTGATATTTAGAACAGAGGTTTGTTTGTTTAAAAATTGTATTTATTTAATCTCCCAAAACAACTGAGAAGGCTGGTTTTTCTACTCCTGGTATGCTACCATATACTAGATTTGTCTCAGCATCAGATCTTGGCTAATATGAGCTCTTCTGACAACTGTAGACACAGAGAAATTGGGGTGTGTTTAGTTAGAATATTTACTGTTCTTATGTGTGTTGAGAATATCTCAGTTGTGGTATAGCCTCACCTCTAAGCAATGACATCATGACATATATTCAAATTATATTCTGCTTTTTTTGTCTTAGATAGAAATAAACAATTACATGGAATTTTCATAGGCAAATTAATTAAGATGAGAGCAATCAGTCTTTGCCTAGTCTCCTTCCCACCTTCTTCTCAAAGTGATTTATTAATAAACTGCATCTGAAATAATTAAGAGGTAGAAAATAAAAATCTGAAGACCATATTTCATAGCAGACTTCAATTTTATATGAAGGTCTCAATTTATTCATTCCTCCATCACCACCATCTTTCATAGCCAAAGTACTCATCTCTAAATGGAAGGTTTCTAAAATTCCTCATCTATAGAAGTGCCTTCCCCTATGTGTATACACACATACATGGTGTTAGTGTTTTGTAGCTAATGGTTCCCTATGTAGCACGTTGAATGTGTGTTTATATTTCTTCATAAAGCACCTCGATGGCAGGGACTTGTTATTTTCTAAATCTTTGTATACTTGTTTGGGACATTTTAGTCACTGAAGGAATAATAGATGAGTGGATGAATAGGTACCAACTACAATGAATATTTGTGGGTTAATTGAGCTCTGACTGCATAACTTTTTTTAATATACTTTAAATTCAGGGGTACCTGTGCAGAACATGCAGGTTTTTACATAGGTATACATGTGTCATGGTGGTTTGCTGCACCCATTAACCCGTCATCTACATTAGGTATTTCTCCTAATGCTATCCCTCCCATAGCCCCGAACGCCCTGACGGGAGTTTTATGTGATAATATGAGTGTCTGCTATGGGCCATTCATTGTGCTAGATGCTTACCATAAAAATGTCTTCATTTGTACAATAACCTTATAAAATGAACATTATTATGTGCTTTACAAAAAAAAAAAGAAACTAAAACTCAGGTATATACTTTCCTAAGTCCATACTTCCAAGAAGTGGAGCAGGAAGAATTTGAACACAGGGCAGCCTAACTCCAACACATATGTGCTGTCCTGGTATCATATCAAGGTGCTTCTAACTTCATAATGAAGAGGATGGACATAGAATTGTCCAGGATTCTTTGGATATATTGGATATAATATGCCTTTTAGACCCAGCTGTAGTTTGTTTTCCAAAGTAGCTATTCCCAGCTTCTCCTTAGCCACTAGATACGGTAGGGAGTTCCCTGAGCAAATACATACTGAAATCCATCTTTTTGGTTTTGTTTTTGGCTCTCCTGCTCTTTTTTTGTTTTTTTTTTTTTTTTGTTTTTTGTTTTTTTTTGACTGAGTCTCACTCTGTTGCCAAGCTGGAGTACTGCGGCAACGTCTCGGCTCACTGCAACCTCTGATTCCCTGGTTCAAGCAATTGTCTTGCCTTAGCCTCCTGAGTAGCTGGGATTACAGGCACGCACCACCACGCCCAGCTAATTTTTTTATTTGTAGTAGAGACGGGGTTTCACCATGTTGGTCAGGTGATCACGATCTCCTGACCTCGTGATCCACCTGCCTCGGCCTCCCAAAGTGTTGAGATTACAGGCGTCAGCCAACGCGCCCAGCCTGGCTATCTCTTATATTACCTGTTTATAGATCACAGTTTTTCCTACTGTGTAACTGTCCTTGGGCACAGATTCTGTTTCCCCATTCGGTGCCTAAATAGCACAGAAATGATAGAGTCTGGCTCTCTGGGGCACTGGTCTGCCAGCAGGCACCCTACTAGTGTTATGCTGGCTGATGACTGGACTCTAACTCTCACAGTGCTTGCTGTTTCAGGGCCTGATGCTTTCTGTACATCCAGAGGACTAGGTTTAAAATTGCAATAGTAATACCTTTTCCATGGAGTCAGTGTTATGTATGACATGACCTTGCTTTGGGCAAAGATTATGCATGCATTGATATACAAACGAATAATAGTTGGTGGTATGAATTATACGCCAAATTGTCGCCTCAGGTAAAATCAGTAACCTGCATTTCTAACTGAGCTTTTATTGCCAGAGACTCCCTAAGACTATTGACACCATTGGTCAGTATTACCGCAGGAGAATTCATACGTATTTAACACACCCATGCACCTTGCTAGCCAGATTGCAGATCCTATTTTATTAAGTTCTCAAAGGGAGAAAAGTGACATTGCAGAGAGGAAAATAAAAGTAAAAGTGATTAAGTAGCTTTCCTGAGTCATAACAAATTGTGAGCAATGGATCTAAATTTATTCATTTTCAATTCATTCCAAAACAATGTATGGAGTACATTTATTGTATACACATGTGTCTTAATCCATTCGTGGTACTATAACAAAATGCCTTAGACTTGGTAGTTTATACATAGTAGACATTTCTTGCTCATGGTTTTGGAGGTTGGCAAGTCCAAGATATCAATGTGCCTGAGATTTGATGTCTAGGAGGGCTGCTCTCTGCTTCCAAGATGATGCTTTCTTGCTGCATCGTCACATGGAGGAAGGGAGGAACAGTGTTCTTACATGGTGGAAGGGCAAAAAAAGGGACACACTTGCTGCCTCAACCCATTTTATAAGGGGGCAAATCCTGTTTCATCAGGGCAGAGCCCTCATGGCCTAATTACCTCCCAAAGTCTCCACCTCTTCATATGGTTGCATTGGGGATTAAATTTCAACATGATTTTTAGAGAGACACAAACATTCAAACCATAGTAATATGTTATTTTTAAAAGAGACAGTAGAGAATAGTGGCAGAGCACACAGTGTGGGGGATCAGACTACTTGAGTTAGGATTCACTTTTTAGTACTTATGAGCTGTGTGTCCTTAGGAAAATAATTGAACCTTTCTGTGTTTCCGTCTCCTCATCTGTAAAATGGGGATAAATAATAGTACCTACCACATCAGGGTGTTGTGAGGATTAAGCAAATTAATATATGCAAAGTATTTAAAATATTTATAATAGATAATATTTTATCTACATTTATTATTAATACTACTGCTGCTGCTGTATTTGAGACACTGTGCTGGAAACTGAGATCTAGAAATAAAAGCGACTATAGCTGCCATCAAAGATCTTTCAGTTTAGCAAGGGAGATGCCAGAATAAACTCTATAAGGAAAAGTGGGAAATGCAGGGAGTGAAACATCTCAGAGTGCTATGGCATCACAGCCAAGAGCCTCCCGAATCTTTGAAGTAGGAGTTTACCCAGAGGAAGTGATCACTGATCTGTGTGGTGAATTTTGAGTGGGAATCATGCAGAGAAGGTTTGAGAGACAGGTGATTCAGGGCAGCACCAAGAAGACCAAAGCCCGTTATCTGGAGAAGTACTCTTCCCCCTGGCTGTTTAGGTCTGTCTGGGAAGGTGCATTCAACAGAAAACAAAACCTTATATTCCATGGAAAAAGGAAAAAGATAAATGTCCTTGGGAGCAGTTAAGTGTTGGTTTGTTCTGTGGTGTTGAGCTCTAAACTCCAGTCCTTTCGATAATGTAATTCCTAACAGTGGGGTGGAGAAGGCAGAGAGAAGAAAAGCCAGTGTATTAAAGAAAAGGCTGTGGATTTCTGAAAGGAATGAGAATTCACACACCAAGGAAGAATCTTCAGAGAAGGGAGAGGAGGTGGTTGGCAGTGGCTGGCTGGTAGTTAGGATGGAAGGGGATTGGGGAGTGGACACAGATTTTACCCACATTGCAGTACTTTCCTGGGCAGAAGTGAATGCTGGCTGGACGTGAGCTACCATAATAGTTGTTTGGAAAAGAATTGGTTCCATCAGAAGTAGACGCCATGCAGATTTGAGCTGAGGCTGCTGCCTCGTGTTTTATTTTCCAGCCGTGGACTCCAGGGTGCTATATATTATTACTCTAGATGCAGTAACTACTCCCCATCACGTTGGTAGTTCATTTTTACCTTTTCCAAGTGAACACTTTAGTCAGACTGATTTACGTTTTTTCCTCCTCTCTGAAATAGAGGAGTGCTCTTTAGCACTTTTACCCTTTGAAAATATAAAATCACTCAAGGGCTTTCATATTTTCAAAGGGCAGAAGCAACTTTAGCGAGAGAGAAGAGTGCAAAAAGCTGACTGATCTTTTTTTTTTTTTTTAAATGCTGTAATGAAAACATGTAGAAGACATATCCTGCGGGCCAGTGTATGTGGACGCTGGTAAAAAGGTGGAGGAAGTGGGGAGGGGTGAGAGGGCAGGGAAGGGTACACATTTGGAAAGTGAAACTGTTCCGCTGTAGCTGGAATTTGATTTTTATTTTTTCCTTTTAAAGTCACTGGAGGAGAAATAGTCCTTATCATTTTTCCCCCCAGGTTCATGCTAGGATACAAATAAAAAAGTGTCTCTGAAGATTTTAATTGAGAAAACGACTGCCTCCTTCTTTGGCAATGATTTGCCAAATCTCTAACCGCTGAGAATGAAATCAACGCACCATCAGGAACTTGCCAGTGTTATTCCTGAGTGAATTTTGCCTTCAGAGTGACAGGTATAGTTATGTCTTCTCGAAAGTGCAGAGGGAACGGTTCACCTGTCAGGTGAGAAACAAATAACTTAGCCACCAGCCAGCGCTGTGTTCTGATGTCTTTTTTGATTTCACAGGAACTGACAATGGCGAAGCCCTTCCCGAATCCATCCCATCAGCTCCTGGGACACTGCCTCATTTCATAGAGGAGCCAGATGATGCTTATATTATCAAGAGCAACCCTATTGCACTCAGGTGCAAAGCGAGGCCAGCCATGCAGATATTCTTCAAATGCAACGGCGAGTGGGTCCATCAGAACGAGCACGTCTCTGAAGAGACTCTGGACGAGAGCTCAGGTAGGAGCGTGCAGCAGTCAGAAGCAGCTGTGGCTGATTTGTCTCTTATCTCTCCCACCATCAGGTTTGAAGGTCCGCGAAGTGTTCATCAATGTTACTAGGCAACAGGTGGAGGACTTCCATGGGCCCGAGGACTATTGGTGCCAGTGTGTGGCGTGGAGCCACCTGGGTACCTCCAAGAGCAGGAAGGCCTCTGTGCGCATAGCCTGTAAGTACATTCTGGGTGACCTTGTCTTGTAGCAAAGTGTCACCTATCTCATGCTTCTTTGCAGATTTACGGAAAAACTTTGAACAAGACCCACAAGGAAGGGAAGTTCCCATTGAAGGCATGATTGTACTGCACTGCCGCCCACCAGAGGGAGTCCCTGCTGCCGAGGTAAGACAGGATCCTGGGACCAGTCACCGGGAAGTGACTTGTAAACATTCCTTTCTTCCTGTAGGTGGAATGGCTGAAAAATGAAGAGCCCATTGACTCTGAACAAGACGAGAACATTGACACCAGGGCTGACCATAACCTGATCATCAGGCAGGCACGGCTCTCGGACTCAGGAAATTACACCTGCATGGCAGCCAACATCGTGGCTAAGAGGAGAAGCCTGTCGGCCACTGTTGTGGTCTACGGTAAGACCATTCCAAAGGCCAGGAATGGATAGTTTTTTCTCCCCTCCCCATTTTTCTCTCTCAGTGAATGGAGGCTGGTCTTCCTGGACAGAGTGGTCAGCCTGCAATGTTCGCTGTGGTAGAGGATGGCAGAAACGTTCCCGGACCTGCACCAACCCAGCTCCTCTCAATGGTGGGGCCTTTTGTGAGGGAATGTCAGTGCAGAAAATAACCTGCACTTCTCTTTGTCCTGGTGAGATATATGCAGATTCCCTTTTCCCTTCTCTAACAATGGTTTCTTTTGTTTCCCTTTGAAGTGGATGGGAGCTGGGAAGTGTGGAGCGAATGGTCCGTCTGCAGTCCAGAGTGTGAACATTTGCGGATCCGGGAGTGCACAGCACCACCCCCGAGAAATGGGGGCAAATTCTGTGAAGGTCTAAGCCAGGAATCTGAAAACTGCACAGATGGTCTTTGCATCCTAGGTAACACTTTTGCTTTAACATCTTCAGTGTTTCAACTTTCTTTTTCTTTCTTTCTTTCTTTTAGATAAAAAACCTCTTCATGAAATAAAACCCCAAAGTAAGTTATTTTTCCTCTTGTGAATATAATTTTGGTCACTTACAATTTCTCTTGTGTCTTTCAGGCATTGAGAATGCCAGCGACATTGCTTTGTACTCGGGCTTGGGTGCTGCCGTCGTGGCCGTTGCAGTCCTGGTCATTGGTGTCACCCTTTACAGACGGAGCCAGAGTGACTATGGCGTGGACGTCATTGACTCTTCTGCATTGACAGGTGGCTTCCAGACCTTCAACTTCAAAACAGTCCGTCAAGGTCAGCGGCATAGGTCCCTCCACACCTCGTCCACCTGACCATTTTGTTTTATTTTTATTTTTAGCCAAGAATATCATGGAACTAATGATACAAGAAAAATCCTTTGGTAAATGCCACTCTCCCTGCATTTATTATGGTAATCTGCCTCATGCTGATATCATGTGGTTTTTCTGAGTGACAGATCAATTTTCTTTTACCAGGTAACTCCCTGCTCCTGAATTCTGCCATGCAGCCAGATCTGACAGTGAGCCGGACATACAGCGGACCCATCTGTCTGCAGGACCCTCTGGACAAGGAGCTCATGACAGAGTCCTCACTCTTTAACCCTTTGTCGGACATCAAAGTGAAAGTCCAGAGCTCGTTCATGGTTTCCCTGGGAGTGTCTGAGAGAGCTGAGTACCACGGCAAGAATCATTCCAGGACTTTTCCCCATGGAAACAACCACAGCTTTAGTACAATGCATCCCAGAAATAAAATGCCCTACATCCAAAATCTGTCATCACTCCCCACAAGGACAGAACTGAGGACAACTGGTGTCTTTGGCCATTTAGGGGGGCGCTTAGTAATGCCAAATACAGGTGGGTGGTAAGTGTGTGTTTGTGTATTTTCCTATGAATAACCTGTTGGCTTTTTCTGTTTTAGGGGTGAGCTTACTCATACCACACGGTGCCATCCCAGAGGAGAATTCTTGGGAGATTTATATGTCCATCAACCAAGGTGAACCCAGGTGAGAGACAGAGAATAGCATATTAAAGAAAGTTCTCTCTTCTATCCTTTTTTCAACTGTGAAGCCTCCAGTCAGATGGCTCTGAGGTGCTCCTGAGTCCTGAAGTCACCTGTGGTCCTCCAGACATGATCGTCACCACTCCCTTTGCATTGACCATCCCGCACTGTGCAGATGTCAGTTCTGAGCATTGGAATATCCATTTAAAGAAGAGGACACAGCAGGGCAAATGGGAGGTGAGACCCTTTACTTCCTTTTTTAAACAGTGAAGTGAGAGAATAAACATACCTTTCCCAACAGGAAGTGATGTCAGTGGAAGATGAATCTACATCCTGTTACTGCCTTTTGGACCCCTTTGCGTGTCATGTGCTCCTGGACAGCTTTGGGACCTATGCGCTCACTGGAGAGCCAATCACAGACTGTGCCGTGAAGCAACTGAAGGTGGCGGTTTTTGGCTGCATGTCCTGTAACTCCCTGGATTACAACTTGAGAGTTTACTGTGTGGACAATACCCCTTGTGCATTTCAGGTTAGCCTTTGTTTTAATAATTTTCTTTTGGTATTGATCTTATTTTCTTTTTCTTCTCCTATAGGAAGTGGTTTCAGATGAAAGGCATCAAGGTGGACAGCTCCTGGAAGAACCAAAATTGCTGCATTTCAAAGGGAATACCTTTAGTCTTCAGATTTCTGTCCTTGATATTCCCCCATTCCTCTGGAGAATTAAACCATTCACTGCCTGCCAGGTACTGGCCAAATGGGTTTCTAACAGAAACGGCACACCATCCCTTCTCTCCGTCTCCCCTGCAGGAAGTCCCGTTCTCCCGCGTGTGGTGCAGTAACCGGCAGCCCCTGCACTGTGCCTTCTCCCTGGAGCGTTATACGCCCACTACCACCCAGCTGTCCTGCAAAATCTGCATTCGGCAGCTCAAAGGCCATGAACAGATCCTCCAAGTGCAGACATCAATCCTAGAGGTGAGTCCTTGATCTACAGGTCATTTGACCCCATCTGATCATGCGTTCCTTATTTTGTTTATAGAGTGAACGAGAAACCATCACTTTCTTCGCACAAGAGGACAGCACTTTCCCTGCACAGACTGGCCCCAAAGCCTTCAAAATTCCCTACTCCATCAGACAGCGGATTTGTGCTACATTTGATACCCCCAATGCCAAAGGCAAGGACTGGCAGATGTTAGCACAGAAAAACAGCATCAACAGGTAATTGGGGACAGCTTCTGGAAGACGATGTTTTTGTTCTTTGTGTTTAACTCTCTCCATCTAGGAATTTATCTTATTTCGCTACACAAAGTAGCCCATCTGCTGTCATTTTGAACCTGTGGGAAGCTCGTCATCAGCATGATGGTGATCTTGACTCCCTGGCCTGTGCCCTTGAAGAGATTGGGAGGACACACACGAAACTCTCAAACATTTCAGAATCCCAGCTTGATGAAGCCGACTTCAACTACAGCAGGCAAAATGGACTCTAGTCCACTTCCTCCCATGAGACAGAGTGATGGCCAGCTTGGGGACATTTGCTTTAAATGGGAAAGAGGCCGCTTTCTGCCCAGTGGCGTTGGGGGAATTCAGCCTTCATTTATAATCAGTGAGATTCCCCTGTTGAAGAAACTAAATTTTATATAGGTAAAACATGTTAATAGGGAAGAGTACAAGCTCTCTTACATATAAGAGGGCTCTACTATCTCCTTGGAATCCACATTTGGGTTAACTCCTCAGATTTGGAGTGGCAAGGATAAAAGTGAGGGCAGAAGTAGCTGTGGGAAAAGATGAGCTATGATAATGCTGGGAAGGCAGAGATTGATTAAGTGCATGCTTTGAAATAGGTTTTTAATGATGTGCCCCAAAGGGCCAGCTGATTCTGGTACTAGATTGTCAGAGTTTTCTACCAACTGGCATCTGTGATGTCAGAGATCATTGTAAAAATGGCTTTTAGACGTGAAACAGGGTTGCCAACCCATTTGTATGACTTCAACAACGTCAAGGAGGGCATTTAGAATTTAGAATCTGAGCACATCACACCAGCACCAGCTCCCTGTCTCTTCTAGCCACTTAATGGAGACACAATGGAGAGGTAAGACAGACCACAAACTAGTTCTTATAGTGTACTCCACCTTTTACTTTTTTCCTGAGACAAATCTACCCTTATTCTTTCTTCCTCTTCCTTACCCCTTGCAGTAGGGAGGTATCAAGGAGCATAATTAAACTTGTCAATACGGAAAGTTGTTTTTTCTAACACAACAAAGTGGGACCATCTCTATTCCCATCTAAGCCACTCAAATTGCTGAGTGCTATTAGAACACAGCTTATTACATGGATATGGGGACAGGAGAGATTAAAGCAGGTTCAAAAACACATGAACTGCAGATGCCATAGGCCTCAAATCAGCTGTAATTCTAGGAGACACGTGTTGATCTAGTTATCTAACATTGTTGTTATAAGAAAATGAGTTTACTGCATTTTTCAATCCAGATTCTTGAAATTGTCTAACATGTGGGTACTGTGTCATCACAAAATCTCTCAGTAAGGCTATATGTGATCCTCATTTTGCCTCTTGGGAAATTAGCAGATAGTCTTTGCTCTAAATGATATCTGAGTAAATAGACTTGAGGAATCCTCTACCACAGTGTCCCTGAAACCACATGCATCATTCAGGAAGCCTTCACCCTGTGACTATTCAGCCTCCCTGAATATGCTTTCTCTATAGAACCACTAACATATGGCTATTGCTCTATGATTTTTTTTTTTACATTAGGAGGCAGTGATATTGTGGAAGATTGAAATCCACAGATAATTCATGACCCTCATCTTATCACTTTACTCCATCTTTTTATCCTATTAAATTATTTTTGACAAGATGTCCTGGTAGACTAAAGGTGAACAGATTTGCTCTTGCTCATCTTCTGGTGGATATTTTAACTTGCTATTCACAATCAGGACAACCAAAGTCAAGGACCCAGATGAACCACAAGGCAGCTAGTCAGCTACTTAGAGGTTGGTTACATTCGAATAAAAAGTAGTCAGGGAATGGGGGAGGTGGGGAGTTGGGGAGTACTTGGCAGTTGGGATATGATCCATTTTTTTAAACAAGTTTTTTGTAGATCCCTTGTAAAATAATAATAATAATGTTGTGAATCTCCATGCCAAGTGAAAAAGGCCTAAAGATGAGTTGAATTTGTGATACCATGGGTAAGGCATGGAAGAACTCTTGAATGTGTTGGCCATTTTCTCTAACTAACATGTGGTATGTATGGTCCCCTATATTAGATAGAAGTCTTTGCTACATGTAATTCAAAAGCATCTCGCTTTTCTCAGGAACCAAAGGCTTATGATGTAGGACAAAGAAATCATCTTAGAACTGTCAAGCATATTTTCACAATACCATGTCAAGATCAGGAAAACACCCTTTTGCTAGTGTGCTTAACTTATTTATTTCTTCTAGGAAACAATAGATAAACAGCATGAAAATGTAAATCATCTGGCATCACTGATAGAATTTCTGAAAGAGAAAGAGAAGTAGATGGTCAACCAGTCACTAGTTGGTTGGCATGAGGTGGTGTGCAGAGGAAAGCTGCATTCACTATTGAGTAAAAACTTGTAGAAAGCACATTATAGAGCTTATGTTGGAATCCATCTTGGAGGATTTTTGTTTTAAACTGTCTTTAGCATTTTCCCTCTTCCCTTCTAATGGGCATTATAATTGTTTCATCTACTCTGTGAATCTACATAGGTCTTTTTTTTTAGATGTTTGATACATTTTAAGTATTTTTAAATAGATGAAAATTCTAAATGATTTTCCCTCAAATCTATCTAGATTATTTTAAGATGAGACAAGATTATTGTCAATCCCTGAATGTCTGGAGTTACCTCCCATGGATTTTTTTTTCCTTTGGCCTGGGTTTTATAAACAACTTGAACATCATATCATATAGGATAACAAAGGAGGAAGTTAACTTAATTCACCTCAGACTTCAGCCTAAGATTCAATCAAATTCATCCTTCAGCCTGTCTTGTTTCTTCTTTATGTTTCTTTTACTTATTGCTGCTAGGATCCTACATAGGATTTCTATAGAAATGTATGAAATTCTGTGGTCACTGCATGTCAGGATTGCACAGTATGTTACAATACAATTTCAAAGAGAACCCACATTTGTGAGATTTACAGACCAAGGTGTGGTGGAGGAGGTAGAATTGCAGATCAGATAAAAAGTGAGCTTACACTTGAACTTAGTTATTCACTGTGACCTAAATTTAGTCCTATTGTAATATGTGCCTGTCACAACACAAATACCCCTCTTGAAAGAGATTTACTCATCTATCCAAGCACTTAATTTGGAAATTTTATTGTCCTATTGCAAAATGAAACAAAATTAAAAGTGGCCTCGAGTACTTGGTAAGTTACTTAAAATTTTTACAAAAATATCCCACTCAATGCCAAATCTTTCAGTCCTCAAAGGCATTTAAGTCCAATAGTCATGCTTTAAATATGGCTTTAAATTATGCCACCAAAATGGTGCACTTCACAGATTCACCAGACTGTAGCATCATAAAGTTAATTTACAGTTTTTACAACATTGCTTCTACATTCTTACTGGTTTACATTAAAATCCTTTAAGCCAAAAGGAAGCTTGCTCTATGGATTTAAATGCAAACTTCATTTACCAGTGCAGGAAGTCTCATAAAACTCAGATGTACTCCCACAAAAATTTTATTGGCCTTTTTGTAAGAGATGAAAAAGAATTGACACAGTTCTCTTTAAAGAGAAGAACTTTTTTATTATTATTTTTATCTCCAACTGCAGGTGGTGTCTTTTGCCAAGGTCTCTGTATTTTTCTTTCAGTTGTCTTTGGGAGGGGATGTTAAGTCAAATCACTAAAACAGGGTTCTCTTTGGATTAAAAGTTCTGGATTTATTGCAACTATTTTCCTTGAGAAACATTCTCAGCATCAGGATTGATAAACAAATGTAGATGATTAAAATAGGATAATTGGTTTTAGATAATATCTTCTACTGCCAAACTTCTGGCAAATTTACCTGTGAATTTCAAAATGTTATAAAATCTCTTGATATGCTTTTGTTTTTCCTTTTAGCCATTTTCTCTTCAATTTCTTAGTCCCTCTGCCCTCTGTAAATGTGTTGAGTGATATAGCTATCAGATGTATTGAAGGCAAAGTTCTCGCAGAGGTCTCTGTTCCAGCTCTGTAAAGGTCACAGGAATCGTGAAGGAGCTGAGAAATCTTCCTCTCCGGCCCACTGTCTGTGGCCCATTGTCATTGTTTCCTCATGAAACATTGCAGAGTTTGAATCCTCAGTAACTCTCATTGACTGGATTAGAGGTGATGGCCACAGCAAATGGGAGAGCAAAATGTTGGCCTACAGAGAATGACACAATTTTATTCGCCTTTGGTGTTAGTTGCCATAGTGCTGTATTTGAAAATCGATGCTTTAGCCAAAAGCTGAATGACCACCGTTTCCGTAGTTTCCACTGTTTTGTCTGCATAGAATTTTCCTGAACTACAAGCAAAAATGTATTTTGTCCAATGTCACAAAAGTGAAAATGTTACTAATCTTAGATGTGTTGCATATTTTGTGTTTTTACGTTCCAAACTCTTTCAAAAGCTGCCGTTACAAAGCTGTTTGGCTGTATTGACAGCATGTGGTGTTTTTACAAAAGCAATTCTAGGAGAGCCAGTGTCTACCATGAACTCCTGACATCCCCACTCCAGGGTCATTCATGACATTGAAATGGCAACTTGTACACTGTAATTCTTCGAAAAGTAACAGGGGATGGAAATCAGACCTGGCCGTTAGTCACTAGTGTGTAGTACCGTGATCTGAAGTAGGAAATTTAACTGACATAGAATAATTGTGGTTTTTGAAGCAGCTACTCATTGCTTTTTCCTTTTGCTGTGAAGATCATGGATTGGGAATGTCCTCGTGAGGTGGACCTAAGGCAGTAACATTTAAACTTCATGTCCTAGCACCCGCCCTCCATCTGACCCAAAGATAAAAAAGGCATCAAGCTTCATGGTTATGCCTAAGCTTAAAAATTCCCTTCCCCACTACTAATATTGAGTTCAGCAGGGCCCCATCTTACTTATTTTTCAAAAAAGTTATAGCTTTGAATTATAGACTATATTACTAAATTTGGTAAGGTAGTTCTTTGCATGAATGGGAATGTGTGTCAAAATACTTTCACAAAAGGCATGATTACAATGGAAATGCCCCTTTGCCTCCAGTTTTGCTAACCCTAAAAAGTATTTCACTAATTTCAAGCACTGTTTACACTCAAATCCCAAAATTGGCCAAATTATATAATTCTCTTAAATTTTCATTTCTGTAGGTGGAGATTTAACTATGGTTCTGGTGAATCATAGAAGGGAGAGACAATATTTGAGGGGAGTTTATCAGCAGAATATCATGCCTTATGACCCCATTACTGAAACACAGACATTACAATCAGAAATAGACCTAATAATTCCAATATCCCTCCATTAACTAGTTCCAGTGATGCTGAGAGACACAGCACCCTGTGCCAGGTATCAGAAATATAAGCCTCAGCAGAGGGTAACTGAAAACTTTCAATCAGAAACACTCTCCAAGGCTTATGGCTAGATTATGTAGGTCACTACCATTCAAAACTTTTCTATACAAAGGTGGAAAAGCACTCAGAATCTGGGAATTTTCTGGTTGGAAGAACAATGTTCTCCTTTTCCAAATTGGAATAAAGACTCAGAATTACCCATTCTTCATAATCATGTCTGATTGGTACATACACTCCAGGAAGTCTCAACCTAGAAACATTTCCAACCTAAGCATTTAAAGGAAAACTGGCTCATTCTTCTGACCCAAACTCAAAAAATATGAGTACTTGCGTACCTCCATTTCTGCATGAAGATTTTAAAACAGATTTCATTTTTTTCTGTTTATTTTGGGAAGGTGCGTGGGGGTGTTCTTTCAAGTGATTCACATCTCAAACCCATACCACTCTCAACTTTTATTTGATGTGTTCAAAGCCAAAAAATAAAATAAAATAAAGCAGGGCTGAACACTTAATTTGACATGAAGCTGAAGGACTGAGCAAGCCAGAGGAGAGAGGTTGAATGAAGCATAGCCTTGGCTTCATACCACACTTTTTGTGCCTTGTATTATCAATGTAAATTCTGAATGTTGTACAGTAAACTTGGATGGACTTCTTAGAAAAGGCTGCACTGGCTTCTTTTTCAGCACATGTACATATCTATAAATATATATACATATATATTTGGTAATGCCAAACAGCTCTGTTATATTGTATTGAACAAAATGGACGGTTTGGATGTTTTATGTCGAGTTTGCAAAAAAAAAAAAAAAAAAAAAAACTGGATGGTTGCAGACTTTTCAAGATAAATGTACAGACGTAAATTACTGCATATCAGTTATTTATGAATAAAGAGTCTTTTATTGACATTTTAGGATACTACATGAGTGGCACTTTGAAA